CTATAAATAAATAACACTAAAACCACTAGTTGAAATGTTAGGAAGCAGAATTATTATCAAAGGCTGTATCCTTTTGTGTCTGGCTTTTTTTTTTTTTTTTTTTTTTTGAGGCGGAGTTTCGCTCTTGCTGCTCAGGCTGGAGTGCAGTGGCGTGATCTAGGCCCACTGCAACCTCCGCCTCCCGGGTTCAAGCAATTCTCCTGCCTCAGCCTCCTGAGTAGCTGGGATTAGAGCATGCACCACCATGCCCGGCTAATTTTGAATTTTTAGTAGAGACGGGGCTTCTCCGTGTTGGTCAGGCTGGTCTTGAACTCCCAACCTCAGGTGATCTGCCTGCTTTGGCCTCCCAAAGTGTTGGGATTATAGGCGTGAGCCACTGTGCCCAGCCTATTTCTGGCCTTTTTTGTACTTAATATTACGATTTTGAGATTTATTCATGTTGTTGCATCTGTCAGTAGTTCCTTTTTACGGTAGAGCAGTATTCCATCTCTACTGATTTGTTCTATGTCCCATATCCTTTTTGGTCTGGCTTCTTTCACATACCAAAATACATTTGACATTTATTAGTTGCGCATGTATCAATAGTTTGTTCCTTTATTTTGCCAAGTAATATTTTATTGTATTGGATGCACCACATTTTGTTTATTCGTACACCAGTTGAAGGACATTTGGGTTGTTCGTGTTTTTTTGCCAGTTATGACTAATACTGCTATAAACATTTGTATCCAATATTTGGTGTGAACATAAGCCTTCAATTCATTTGGATAAATACCTAGGAGTGGGATTGCCGGGTTGTTCGCTAAGGATCTGTTTAACTGTAAAAACTGCCAAACTGTTTTCCAAAGTTGCTATGTCATTTTGCATTTCCACCAGCAATATATGATAGTTCGTTTATTTCACATCTTTGACAGCATTTAGTGTTGTCAGGGTTTTTTTTGTTTGTTTTAGACATTTTAGTAGGTATGTTATAGTATCTTGTGGTTTTTATTTGCATTCACTTTCCTGACTAATTATAGTAGGCATCTATTCGTGTGCTTATTTACTATTTTTATATGTTCTTAGTCAGCTTGTGTGTTCCAAGTTTTTTTTTTTTACCATTTTCGTATTTGGTTGTCTTATTATTGAATTGTAATAATTACCTGCCTGTTCTAGGGTATCATTTGCTGTCTGGATACATATATATTGAATATTTTCTTCATTTTTATGGCTTGTCTTTTCATTTCTTTATGGTGTCTTTTGAAGAGCAATTTTAAAGTTTGATTACGTTTCAGATATATCAACTATTATATGGTTCAGGCTTTTTGTGTCTTATCTAAGAAATATTTGTCTACCCCTAAGGTCCTGAAGACTTTGTCCTATATTTTGTTCTGGAAGCTTTGACATTTTACATTGAGTCAGTGATCCATTTGAGTTAGTTTTTTTCCTCATAGACAGTCGATTATTCCAGTCTTGTTTGTTGAAAAGACTGTCCTTTCTCTACAAAATTGCCTTGGCACCTTGGTTGAAAATTAACTGTTCTCTCTTCCTGTTTACTAGAAGAATTTTTAAAAGACCGGTGTTATTTTTTTCCTTAAGGGATTGGTAGAATTCACATATGAACTATTTCTAGGCTTTGACTTTTCTTTTTGGGGTTTTAGTAGTGAATTCATTTGCTTTAGTAGAAATAGGTACTTCAGATTTTCTTTTTTGTCTTGTGTCAGTTTTTTCAAAGTTGTGTTTTTTCAAAGAATTTGTTTACTTCTAAATTGTCAAATTTGTTTGCATGAATTCTTATTACCCACTTAATGTCTATAGGGTGTGTAGTGTGTACTTCCTAATATTGGTGATTTGCTTTCTCTCTTTCACTTGGTTCACATAGCTATAGATTTATCAATTTGATCTTTTCAAGAAACAGCTTTTGGTTTTAATTTGTATTGTTTGTTTTCAATTTTATTAGTTTCTTTTCTGATATTTATTATTCCCTTTCTATTTTGGGTTTACTTTACCTTTTTCTAGCTTTTTAGGGTGGAGTTTATGCCATTCATATTAGACCTTTTCTAATAAAAATATCTTAAGACTATAAATTTTCTTTCAAAATCACCTTTAGCTGCATACTACAAATTTTGACTTTTAAAATTTTTCATTTAGTTAAGAATGTTTTCTGATTTCCCTTTTGATTTCTTCTTTTACCCATATTTTATTTAAAAGTGTATTTTAATTTTCAAATAGCTATTCAGGTGATAATTTCATCTATAGCACTAAAAACCAATGAAAATTCTGACATATATTTGTTTATAAAATTCCTTGAATGCTCTGTATATTGTATTTATATGGTATATACCTGAGGGCTTTTCTGTAGCATAAAAGAACAGTTCATTATTTTTCACTGTTCTCTGGGTTGAAGGAGCTCATTTGGGCAGCTCCATCTTGGGGGTCTCTCTCTTGTAGTTGCAGTCAGATGGCAGCTGGAATGAGAGTCATCTGAAGGCTTGACTGGGCTGGATGGTCAAGATAGCCTCTTCACTCACTCTGCTAGAATGACTGGGACAGCTGGGTGTGGGCTGGTCACCTCTCTCCGCACAGCTTCTTCATGGGACTAGTTGGCTTTCACACAACGGGGCAGTCTGAAGGCAGTCAGATTTCCTACATGACAGCTGACTTCTAGAGTGAGCATTCTAAGACATTGAGTTTTTTCAAGTAGATAATTTATTTGCTCTACTCTTTCAAACTAAGAAGTAAGATAAATGTATGGGGCCAGTCATTGTAGAAACTGCCTGGTAAGTAACGTTACAGCATCCTTTTATTTTTTAGAAACTTTTTTTTTTCCTTTGTTTCTTATAGTCTGGCTCTTGCTGATTGAATTCCTTTGGTGCAGTTTAGCATGTTCCTCTGTGTTCTGCATCTCCTGTAGGTTGGTATTTGGATATAGAGGGGATCTAAAAAGGGAGCTTACTGTTAATATTTTTATTTTACAGTGTAATGTTCAAGCTCAGAAATGCCTTATGTGGATCGTCAGAATCGCATTTGTGGTTTTCTAGACATTGAAGAAAATGAAAACAGTGGGAAATTTCTTCGAAGGTACTTCATACTGGATACCAGAGAAGATAGTTTCGTGTGGTACATGGATAATCCACAGGTTTGTAAAATCCCAAGGATTATCTTTTAAAAATATTAAGTATATATTAATACTTTGTTTCTAGAACCTACCTTCTGGATCATCACGTGTTGGAGCCATTAAGCTTACCTACATTTCAAAGGTAGTCTTTATACATTGTCTTATACTCGTGTGAGTGAGGAACCCGTCTCTATTTTTCTTTTTAGGTTAGCGATGCTACTAAGCTAAGGCCAAAGGCGGAGTTCTGTTTTGGTAAGTAGCCATGTTATATATATTTTAAATAGATATTTGGTGTGTTATTTTTTTCTGTCAACAGTTATGAATGCAGGAATGAGGAAGTACTTCCTACAAGCCAATGATCAGCAGGACCTAGTGGAATGGGTAAATGTGTTAAACAAAGCTATAAAAATTACAGTAAGTATATGTATTTTTTTGAAAAACGTTCGTGCAAAATGATTCATTTTATTTACTATTTCAGGTACCAAAGCAGTCAGACTCACAGCCTAATTCTGATAACCTAAGTCGCCATGGTGAATGTGGGAAAAAGCAAGTGTCTTACAGAACTGATATTGTTGGTGGCGTACCCATCATTACTCCCACTCAGGTAATTAAGTAACTCTTCTATTGTGTGAGGGTGAAAATAATTTATTTATTTTGCTTCATTTTAGAAAGAAGAAGTAAATGAATGTGGTGAAAGTATTGACAGAAATAATCTGAAACGGTCACAAAGCCATCTTCCTTACTTTACTCCTAAACCACCTCAAGATAGTGCGGTTATCAAAGCTGGATATTGTGTAAAACAAGGAGCAGTGGTGAGTAGCTTAACAAAATACATGAAATAATGACAAGTCTTATGTCTGTGTTCATCTCTGGTAGATGAAAAACTGGAAGAGAAGATATTTTCAATTGGATGAAAACACAATAGGCTACTTCAAATCTGAACTGGTATGTTGTTACGTCATAAATGTTGCTATAAGAACTGTTTTTTTTTTTTTTTTTTTTTTGCCAGGAAAAGGAACCTCTTCGTGTAATACCACTTAAAGAGGTTCATAAAGTCCAGGAATGTAAGCAAAGGTAAGGAACCGCTCTGACTTGATGCCTGGCACTTTAAGTATAATTGGATTTTTTTTTCATACAGCGACATAATGATGAGGGACAACCTCTTTGAAATTGTAACAACGTCTCGAACTTTCTATGTGCAGGTAAGATGCTTATTTGGCAATTAATAGATCCTAAATTGTTTGAATGAGTTCTTTTTTCCTTTAGGCTGATAGCCCTGAAGAGATGCACAGTTGGATTAAAGCAGTCTCTGGCGCCATTGTAGCACAGCGGGGTCCCGGCAGATCTGCGTCTTCTGTAGGTTTCCTGCTCTCTGGGGTGATACTCCCTGACCGTGTCTGACTGCCACTCCTTTTTGCAGGAGCATCCCCCCGGTCCTTCAGAATCCAAACACGCTTTCCGTCCTACCAACGCAGCCACCGCCACCTCACATTCCACAGCCTCTCGCAGCAACTCTTTGGTCTCAACCTTTACCATGGAGAAGCGAGGATTTTACGAGTCTCTTGCCAAGGTCAAGCCAGGGAACTTCAAGGTCCAGACTGTCTCTCCAAGAGAACCAGCTTCCAAAGTGACTGAACAAGCTCTGTTAAGACCTCAAAGTAAAAATGGCCCTCAGGAAAAAGATTGTGACCTAGTAGACTTGGACGATGCGAGCCTTCCGGTCAGTGACGTGTGAGGCAGAAGCGCACGGAGCCTGCCTGCCTCTGCCGTCCTCAGTTTCCTTTCATGAGGCTTCTAGCCAAAGATGATAAAGGGGGAAATGGTTTTTAGTGCGTATATTATACTGCCTCTTAGGTGTACTCTTTATAAGCTGGTAAACCAAGAATCTAGGGAGTGGCCAAACTAAATATAATTTCTTTAAAAAAGAAAGAAAAAGGAAAAATCCAAAATATCTCAGTATCATCTGTCTGAAGCATTGTGTGTTCTCATTCGGGTGGTAACAATGTATGTGTAATATTTTTTTCTTAGTGATTTTGACAGTTTAAATGTTTAACAACTTAAAGCATTAAAAATGCTTATTAATAACTTTGGTCATTTAAAAAATGCTACAATGACTTCCTATTAAAGGTTCAATATTTACACATTCTTATTGGTTGATATTACCACATGAAATATTGCCAGACCAAGATACCTAAACTCATGATGTCTGTGGTGCTGTAAAATTTATACTAAAATGTGGACTATTTTGAAATTATAACCATTTTTGATGCCCTGAATCTTGAGGTGACTTATTTTGCATAGAGGATATGGATAGACCAACAGTAAGGGTTGTGGGTTATACCGGCATAGAGAAAAGAAGAAAACTAGAATTGAAACAACTGTGTCTTAGACATTTGTTTGAAAAAGCTTCATCAGGCCTTGGAGCAGTCACTGCTTTATTCCGCAAAAATTATTTGGTAGGAAATTTTTGGGAGATCTGATTTTCTTATCCAAGTTTTGTAAATAGTTGTTATTTCTATATTTGGATTGGTGAAAGACCTCAAGTTTATATGTAAAGACATAACTGCCCTTAGTCATGAAATTGTTGTGACCTCTACTTTTTGTCACTAATAGCCTACATTCAAGTGCCTGTGTTTTTTCATCTTGTTTAGGAATGTTTTGAGATTAATGTGCTTAAAAGTCCTACGTGACTGATTTTAAACATTGTGATAAAATTAATTTTCAGTAGAATAGTTGAATGTGTTAAGATAGGATTTTATGTTAGAGATACCAGAATGCTGGTATTCTACTACTTGTGCAATATATATGTTTTAAAAAACAAATTTGAGAATACATTTAATCATAGGGATATAGATATAAGCACCTCTCTAAAGAATCTTTAGTTTCCGACGTTGAATTATAGACCAGTTTGAGTAAGTACTGCTTTTTTTTTTTGGAGACGGGCTCTCGCTCTGTTGCTCAGGCTGGAGTGCAGTGGCGTGATCTCAGCTCACTACAGCCTCCACCTCGTGGGTTCAAACAGTTGTGCTGCCTCAGCTTCCCGAGTAGCTAGGATTACAGGTGCATGCCACCACACCTGGCTAATTTTTGTATTTTAGTAGAGATGGGGTTTCACCATGTTGGCCAGGCTCGTCTCGAACTCCTGACTTCAGGTGATCCACCCATCTCAGCCTCCCAAAGTGCTGGGATTACAGGCGTGAGCCACCATGCCCGGCCCATAAGTACCGTTTTTGAGGTTCAGTCTTAAACATTTGCTTTAAGAAAACAGTCTTGAATTTCACATGCTGCTATTTTTATATTTTGCCATTTTACAGTACTGTTTTGTTTTGAATTCATGCATATCATTGAAAATTTCTCGTTTTCATTTTCTTAGATGACTTCTTGTCTGAGACAGAAAAATTTCCTACTACAGCAGTGCAGTCCAGAGGTTAAGATGTATTAGAATTATACAATATCAGTTTAAAAATCTGTATGCATAAAGAATGCACCACTCAACTTTTTTATTCATAAGCTAATATTTTTTTAAAGTTACATTAAGATTTTTTCTCTTTTGCAGCTACATTTGAAAGTGATAGAATAAAGAGATTTTAATGAGTTATCACTTTTTCAGCTGATATATTCATTTTAATGGCTTTTTTGAAAGTTCCTTTTTCATGAACACACCCGAGAAATCTTAAATAGACACTTTGCAATATTTAAGAACCTAATGCTGTTTAATTTTGGTACAGCTTCCACATTGCATGTTCACTTTAGTATTTGCAATTTGATATATTTCATGGTGGCAAAATATTAGCTCTGTTTTGGGACATTTTAAAATAGAACTATCCTTGTTCGATAGCATAGGAAAATGTTCTGGTGATTGTCAGGGTCTCCTAATATTTATCTCAATTCTTTTATAAGTCTATGGAAATTATTTAATTATTTTAAAACGTACACACTTTTCTTGTAAATATGTCACATCTGAGTTCAAAAAAATTACTTTGAATACCTTAATATTTGCTGCATTTTTTTCCGTATATATAACATGTCTTCTTTCAGAATGGGAATATATGTGTGCCTCCCAACATTTACTGTTAAAGTGTGTTATCTTTATATGTCAAACTGGTTGAACACTGTAATGAGAATAAACTGCACAGAGTTTATTCTGACTTATTTCTCATTTTGTTTGGTTCAGCCCTTGTGTGATGAAGTAAATACAATGATTAGGGGTGTGTTTGGTTAATTGACTTCAGTTTACATATTTAAGGACAGAGTAATTATTTGGTCATCTTTGCAAGAATAAGAAACTTCAGATCTGTGAATTCTTAATGCATCCCTGCATGTGAAATTATAGAAGGAAAAATGATTTTTTTTTGATAGGGGAAAGAACTTGCTTATTTTTCTTAATTAAAAAACATGTTCTCAAAAGCAGAATTATCATATGTTAGCCTCAGAGCATCGTGTGGATCATCTGGGCTGCTCACAGTGCTCCATGATTATTTAGACGGCATGATGTAAGGCGGAAAGCAGAGGGCATCTTAATCTCCGGGTGGGCAGTTGAGATGCACTCAAAAAACTATGTCGGGTGTTAGAGGCTGCTCCTTGCAAACGTTCCCTATTGGTGATAAATATTCCACGTCTGTTGCGGTGAACACCATATACAGGGCCTAGTGCAGTGCTTGGTGCACTTGGTAAAGCTTAAATACTTCTCCAGTGAGGACAAGGCATTACTGTAGAATGTGTGAACTTCCCACATTAGAGAAAAGTGTATACCTATTTGTTAGATAAATTGTACTTTTGAATTTCTGGAATATTCTTTCCTTAAAGCAACTTGCCTTCAATGATTCGAGATACCTTCTTTTGCTTGTTGTGTCTAATCCATTGTCAGATCCTGCTGCTTTTCCCTGGCATGTTCATACCTTGTTCTCTGAAATTCAGCCGGGAATGACTTTGAACCAGTATGTCTGCTCACCTATTCATGTCCTGTTGGGGCTCTCCTGGACTACCCTATTCCTGTCATTGTGCAGAGTAGGTATCAAAGTAGACATCTTCATCTGTTGCCTTTTCCTGAAAAGCTGAATGACGACTTAAAGATCAGCTAGGCCAAGCCCCCACCATCAATGCTAACTGAGATAAATTGAGACCCCAGAAAGGAGGAGGATTTGCCTGGCCCATGGGGCACGTTAGCAACGAAGCTGTAACTGTTGGCTTCTCACTGTACTTGGGAGCATCATTAGGATCTGTGCCCAGGGTGTAGCTAGAGTAATCCAGCCAAATATACCAGGTTGCTTCCTAATAACCTATGGCATTCCGCACCTCCTCTCCAAAACACATAGGCTTAGTGTTCTTTTTTTTTTTCTCAGTCTTTTTCTGAAGGCCATTTGTTGTGTGAAATGGCTTTCTTCATCTTAGACCTTCAGATCTCTGTTGAATCAAGTGACTTGTGAATGTCTAGCCATGCAACAGCAGCTCACGTACTTCCTGTGTGTGTTCTAATATGCTGCTGCTACAAATGGATGGAATACATTGTCCTAGAATGCAAGGACCTTGAGGTTTGTGTCTGCGTTTCACCTGTTAGGTTTTCTGTAGTTCTGTTAGACGATGGATATGTTTATGTTTGATACCCCTTTATTGCAGCATGTTCAGCACTTTCAAAAAGGAGAGCATTTAGTATTTGGTTCTATTTAGGAAGGGCTTTTAATTATTTCCAAGAACTTATCTAGGTTTAGCAAATGAAGCTTTAATTTTTTTAGTATGTCCTACCTATTTTTCTGAAATATTATTTTCTTACCAAAAGTGCCATTGCGTGTGTAAGCCATGTTTTCTTGTTCACGCCAGCCATGGGAGGTGATAATAGCCTGGGTAACAATTTCAGTCATACTTGTCCAGGAGCCTGCTTCCTTGAAAGTGACTGATGTTCCGGTGTTCCTTTCTTTCCCATTGGGTCTTGGACACCTGATTGTTACCATGGTGTTTGTCCACTGCTGCTATGGTCTTGTTGATGCTGCTCCAAATATGTAGCTGTGTTTTCTGGATACATAATTTTTATTTAAAGCTTATTCCTGGACACATTTTGTCCATTTTTGAAAAGATCTAAACTAATTTGACTAGTAGAATTAGGCTAACAATACATGGTTCAAGGAAAAATACTGCCTTTTGTAATAAAAGTTTCTTCTTGCCTAGTGTCTCATTGGTCTGAATATAATGGCTGTCTTAGACCCGGCATCCTGGCGCCTGTCTTCAACTCTAGTTCTGCCGTATGTGACTTTAGGCAAGTGTGTGTGTTTCGGAACTTCATTTTCTACATTATATAAAATGGAATTGGATAAAAGCTACATCTGTCTTGGTAATTATTATTATTAACTGATGCAACTTTTTTTCCTTTGAAAAGTATTTTTTTTATTATTTAAGTTTTAGGGTACATGTGCACAATGTGCAGGTTAGTTACATATGTATACATGTGCCATGCTGGTGTGCTGCACCCATTAACTCGTCATTTAGCATTAGGTATATCTCCTAATGCTATCCCTCCCCCCTCCCCCCACCCCCCAACAGTCCCCAGAGTGTGATGTTCCCCTTCCTGTGTCCATGTGTTCTCATTGTTCAATTCCCATCTATGAGTGAGAACATGCGGTGTTTGGTTTTTTGTCCTTGCGATAGTTTACTGAGAATGATGATTTCCAATTTCATCCATGTCCCTACAAAGGACATGAACTCATCATTTTTTATGGCTGCATAGTATTCCATGGTGTATATGTGCCACATTTTCTTAATCCAGTCGATCATTGTTGGACATTTGGGAAAAGTATTTTTAATGTTTTTATCCTAAACCCAAAATAAGAAGGGAAAGCTGTAAACATTTTTGCTTTAACAAAAAGGAAATCCCTTTCTTAGCTTTTCTTTCACTTCTAGTTGCAGTTCAGGAATTTTCTGTAAGTGGTGCTTGTACCTTTATCAAAAGTTCTGTTAACAGTTGGTGAGGCAAGAAATATTTGTATCAAAAATGCAAAGATATGACAGCTTAATACCAGATCTCAGTGTTCAGAAGTTTAGTCCATATAGGATTTGTGTATGTTATCTATTTTTTAAATGATTAAATTGTATGTTTTAAACCTCAAGTAAGACACATGTTGAAAATATGGCTGAATTGAGGCTAGCATTTACAGTTTTGATTGATGAAATCTGTATTTTTTGATACATTTAATAGTGCCTTACTGTGGTATATTCATGTGGTAATAGCGCCACCTTCTGGTTATATCATTGCTAAATTTAAAATTTGGAAATTTGGAGTCTGTTTATTGCCTCCATCGTAGAAAATTAGATAAGATATGTGATTGCCTAGGATAGTTTTGAAATTAATATAAAATTCAAACTAACATTTACAAATTATAAATTTTTTATTTAGAGATGATTGTAGGTTCACATATAGTTGTAAGAAATAAAACTTTCCAAACTTTCAAAATGGGGAATATTTAGTATTTGGTCCTATTTGGAAAGAGCTTTAATTATTTCCAAGAACTTACCTGGGTTTAGAAAATGAAGTTTTGGTTTTTTAATTATGTCCTACCTGTCAATTTCTGTTTCTGTAAGAAATAATGTAGACCCACACGCCTGTAGTCCCAGCTATTCAGGAAGCTGAGGCAATTGGAACACTTGAGCTTAGGGGTTTGAGATCAGCCTGGGCAGAATAATGAGACACCATCTCAAAAAAAAAAAAAGAAAAGAAAAAGATATTGTGTACCCTTTACTCAGTTTCCCCCCAACAGCATCTTGAAAAACTAATACAATATTATAACCAAGATACTGACACTGATACAGTCAAGATGCAGAACAGTTCCATCATCACAAAGGCCCCTCTTTGTTGTTCTTTTTATAGTCACATCCATCTCCTATTCTGCAGGTTTGGAAGCAGACTTAGCCACTTGTCCAGAGTCAGATTAGGCTTGAAATGTATCTTTCTGATACCAAAGTTTGGGCTCTTAACACACTACTTCTACTGTCTCAGTAGAAGTCTTGAAAACTTCTCTTTTAAAATAGTACTTCCAGATTACTAAATGAGTTGAATTCAGTCTGTTTTCAACATTTCTAGAACCATACTATTTCAAATGACATATTATTTATACATACCTTTAAATTTAACATTTGAGAATCAATCATAGGTACGTATCAAATTACAACTTCCCTGAAAGATTTCAAGCCCTGACATTTGATAAATAAGGTTACCAGAATAAATAGTAAGTAACAGATTGAAATAGCTTTAAGATGCTGGATTCTTGCTTTGGAAACAGCTATAGGGCCTGGTTATAAAGATAATCACTTGGTATAGGCTAACAGGTTTTTTCCATGTGGAGAAGCTTTGACCTGATGGAGTTGGGTCAATTGGTGTCTTCAGTGTACGACATGCAGCACACAGGAGACCTAAGAAGACGACAAAGATGTCCACGAGGAATCTGCCGAAAGAAAATATAAAGTAATATGTGATAAAATCTAGCATGGAAAACTACGCATCAGAGACTGAGATGGCCCATGGGTGATGGTGTGGGTAAGATAAGTGTTGTGATGGAGAGGGCCTTTGGGGGGTCCCATGAGAGAAAAAGGTACTTCTAAGTAAAAGCCATGTGACTTTATAAATTTCTAAATGTTGATTCAGGGGTCCTAAGTGATGGAGAAAGTTTACATTGTTCTCTTAAGGCTCCATTGCCTCTTTCCCTCCCGAACTGTGGTATGTATACCTCTAATGCACGTTTTCTTTAGTGGGGAGGAAAGGAGGGGCTGTGGAGAACTTTCCATGGTCAGGAACTTACATCAGCCTTTTTTTTTTTTTTTTTTTTGCCTGTCTTTGGTACCTTATCTTCATGTTATGAATGTAACCTATTCCCTGTGGAAACATTTATTATTATTTCCAAATAGGGCCTTTGGTCCCAATGGCGTCTGTTTCTTTTTGACTTCTACATACGTCATGCTCACGGTCTTGGTTCGTATTGTCACTCATGCCATTTTTTCTTCCCATTTGCTTTTTGCCTGTCTAGTTTGAAGGTGGAAGATTTTCCGATGAATCAGATATGGCAAGTGAAAGGAAGTGAAGAATTAAGGGTAATGACAAGGTTTTCAGCCCGAACAACTAGAAGCCATGAACTGAGGTAGCAAAGATTGCAGGTAGAGCAGGTTTGATGGAAAAGATCATGATTGCAGTATTGGTTGCAGTATTGAGTGTTAGGGTTGACATGTCAGACATCCAAGTAGAAATGGCAGGCAGGCAGTTGGATATGCAAATTTGGAATTGAGAGAAATCATTATTGGAAATAAAAATGTGGGAGTCTTCAAAGTATTCGGTGCTATTGAAGGCTTTGAAACTGGATGAGATCATCTTTAGAGAGAATGAAGATGAAAGAAGAAAAGAGAACCATGGAATGAGCCCTGGGGCGCTCCAATATTAAGAGCTTTGGAAGAAGAGGAGGAAGTAGCCATGATGAATGAGAAGGTGTGACCACCACATCAACAGGATATCAAGAGTACGTTGTGTCTTAGAAGCCAAGTGAAGAAAATGAAGTGAGGAGGAGATCGGATGTTTCAAATTCTGCTCGCAGGTCAAGTTAAGAGGCAGCCTGAGAAATGCCCTTTGTGTTTGGCAACGTGGACAGTACAGATGTCATTGGTGATCTTGCCAGGGCCTGTTCTGATGGAGTGGTGGGGACAAATAGAACTCTTTTTGAGGCATTTTGCTGCAAGAGGACTGGAGAAAGGTGACGGTTGCTAGTAGCAAAAGTAGTCTTTTCTTCTTAAGACAGTGGCTTGGCCAGACACGGTGGTTCACGCCTGTAATCCCAGTTTTGGAGGTCTAGGTGGGAGAATAGCTTGAATCTAGGAGTTCAAGACCATCCTGGGCAACATGGCAAAATCCCATTTCTACAAAAAATACAAAAATTAGCAGGGTGTGGTGGCGTGCATCTGTAGTCCCAGCTACTTGGGAGGCTGAGGCGGGAGGATCACCTGAGCCTGGGGAGGTTGAGGCCACAGTGAGCTGTGATTGTGCCACTGCACTCTAGCCTGGGTGATAGAGTGAGTCACTGTCTCAAAAAACAAACAGAAAACAATAACAAAAGATGGTGGCTTATTTGTTGATGAAATGACCCAGTAGGAAAAGAAAGATTGATGATGTAGAAGAGTACAGAATTGTTGGAACAAGTCCTTGAGGAGGTGAGATGAGATGGAAGCTAGGGCACAAGTTGGCTTGACTTCTTCAAATGCACAGGTGTTTATCTGGGGTAGGAAGGCACAGTATGTGGTGCAGCCACTGGTTAAGTGGGTAGACGTGGAGGGGTAAGTCTCTGAAAGTCTCTGCCTTAGTCTCAGTAAACTAGGAAACAAAATTCGCAACTGCAAGTAAGGTGGGGAAAGGTGTGAAAGGCATGAGAGAATAGATGTCTAGGATTGGGGAGAAGGAATGGACTAGGGACATTTAGGATATTCTGAGCAGCACTGAAAACCCACTGAGCTCTGTGTGCATGAATGACAGTGTTCAATAACTGATAACTGTAGTCATTTTTGTCACGCTCCTGACTTCAGTGGAAAAGCCTCTAGTGCAGGCATGTCCAATCTTTTGGCTTCCCTGGGCCCCAGTGGAAGAAGAAGAATTGTCTTGGGTCATACATGAAATACACTAACATTAATGATAGCTGATGAGCTAAAAAAAAAAAAATCGCAAAAAAATCTCATAATGTTTTTAAGAAAGTTTACAAATCTGTGTTGGGCCGCATTCAAAGCCGTCCTGGGCCACATGCGGCCCGTGGGCTGTGGGTTGGACAAGCTTGCTCTAGTGGTTCCCCATGCTGCTGGCTTTTGGGCTGAGAAATATTTTATCAGGTTAAAGAAGTATCCAACTATTCATATTTTGTTGAGTTTTTTTCTTAAGAATGGTGATTGAATTTTGTTAAATATCTTCAATATGTCTGGAAATAATATTTTTATCCCTCTTTAATTTGGTGAAAGCTGTTAATCCAGTTCTCAATATTTAACCATCATTACATTTCTGGAATAAATCCCATTTGGTCAAGATATGTTATTTTAAAAATCTGCTAGATTTTGTTTGCTATTAGGGATTTTTGCATAAATATAAATGATACTGGTCTGCATTTTTCTTTTGTGTAGCTCTAGTCTTTGTAGGTTTTGTGGTGTTTTACTAGCTTCATAGAAAATACTTGAAAGGTTTTTTTTTTTTTTTAAATTTTAAGCTGTTACAGAACAGCTTCAAAAGAATTGGTATTCTAGGCTGGGCACAGTGGCTCACGCCTGTAATCCTAGCATTTTGGGAGGCCAAGGCATTTCTCAGGCTGGATCACCTGAGGTCAGGAGTTCGAGACTAGCCTGCTCAACATGGCGAAACCCTGTCTCTACTAAAAATACAAAAAATTAGCCAGGCATGGTGGCAGGTGCCTGTAATCCCAGCTACGTGGGAGGCTGAGGCAGGAGAATTGCTTGAACCCGGGAGGCAGAGGTTGCAGTAAGCTGAGATGGTGCCACTACACTCCAGCCTGGGTGACAAGAGTGAAACTCCATCTCAAAAAAAAAAAGTTGGTATTCTATACTCCTTAAAGAGTTAGTGGACTTCCGCTAGGAAATCCTCTCAACCTGGTGCTCTTTTGAGGGTGTGCCATTGACAACCTCCTCATTTCCTCTATGAGAATTGATATGCTTAGGCTTTCTATCTTTTCTGGGGTCAGTTTTGATCAATTATATCCATAGAAAATTATACATTTTATCTAAGTTTTTAAATGTATTTGCATGGAGCTGAGCACAATATACAGAACTTATTTAAGGAGAAATGCATTACTGCAGATCCCACTTTGTTCTTCAACTCAAAATATCCAATGCTGTGAAGATTGCTTATATGACAAGTTGTGCTATCTTCTGATTTTTACCTGGAAGCAATGTGATCACAAACATACCACCAGATTAAAGTGGTAGTACTCAGGTAACAGGAGGCCATCCAAATTAAATTTAGGAGTCTTTAAAAAATTATCAAAATTCAATGTAAAAAGTATAATTTCTTGTAAAGAACATGTGGTTCCTGGAGAACATGTCTAGGTTCCCCATTTGAGAAACACTGTCCTAGTGAATAGCATTTGAACTTATCCTACGTTCATTGCCCTTCCATGTCCACCTTCTCACACAGTGCTTCTGTGTATATCTGGCACTCCAGTTCAACTGAACCTTTCCATCTCCCTGTTTCCCACCTTCCTGCTATTATTTGTGCTGTTTCTTCTGCCTGGAACGCCACTTTCCTAATAATTGTTGCCTGTTAATTCCACACCTTCAATTCTCACCAAAATGCCACTTTCTCCTTGAAGTGTTGGAATTGCTTTCTCATCTTTCCCATCACACAAGCCTTGGTGACCCCAAAACACTGGATTCCCTTCTCCCTTCCCATGCCAACGTTCAGTACAGTTCATTGGAACAGAATTCACTTTAAGCTTTGCTCTTAAACTTTGGCCTAGTAAATAGCTTTTCTCCTTTCACTGTAGTCCCTTTTAAAAGCCAAAGACTTCAAAATTTGGAAGAGATTAGAAAATGAAAACAGTCCAAATCCAGCTCTTTGTTGATTAGATTGGCCCAAAGGGGACATAAATAAGACAAGCAAAATGCAAACGAATTCTAGTAGTAATGGCCACTGTATAAGCACTGCACCAGTGCAGTGGTTTCAGCAGCTGGTCCTGGGCCCCTTTCATACTTAATGTATGTTTGGTTTTACGTTTAATTTTAGGTGCTAACAATTACCTCATGGGCCCCTCTTAAGTCTGCTGTGAGAGAAATCCTAATCCCCTAAGGCAGTGGTTCTCAAAGTGTGGTCCCTGAGACCAACAATGTCAACATTACTGAGAACTTGCTAGAAGTGCAAATTATTGCTCCCATCCCAGTCCTACTGAATCAGATTTTCTGGGATTAGGGCAGGCAATCTGTTTTAACAAGGCCTACAGGTGATTCTGACATCCATTAAAGTTTGAGATCGGCTGGGCATGGTTGCTCACACCTATAATCGCAGCACTTTGGGAAGCCGAGGCGAGAAGATTGCTTGAGTTCAGGAGTTCGAGATGAGCCTAGGTAACATAGTGAGACATCGTCTCTACTAAAATTCAAAAAGAATTAGGCATGGTGGTGTGTGTCTGTAGTCCCAGCGACTTGCATTGCGTGCTGAGGTGAGAGGATCGCTTGAGCCTGGGAGATCAAGGCTGCAGTGAGCCCTGAGTGTCACTGCACTCCAGCCTGGGCAACAGAGTGAGACCCTGTCTCAAAAAAAAAAAAAGTTTGAGATCCTCTGCCCTAAGATATCCATTATCCATTACATGTAAGGAATTAACTTCTCTCCTATGCGACCAGGATGGCCTTTGTTACATAGTATCCTTAGAGCTGAGAAAACAGTTACCTAAATCACTGCCTGTGTTCTGTGGTTCAGATAAAGAACCCACTGAAAGAGGCTGCGTGCATGAACCGGCTCTGACCAACTGAACATGAAACACAGGTTGGAATAAAAATATTTTTTTATTTGATGGTCTTCCATATAGACAGAATTTCATCAGGAATCAAAGAAAGGTGGTTACCACATATAAACACCAACTAAACTCTGAGCTTTCTGGCAACTGAAAAGGAAAACGTTGAGTTCTAGAATAGCCTTTGTTGTTTGATGCAACTAACCATATCACCTTTTAGAGCTAGAGAACCGTCCAGGTATTAAATGTTTGGAATCTTTTATGATGTGGATTGTGCTACAGGGGACACTGAGTAACGTGGGGACCAATGTCCTTCACAGTTTTTGTAGAAAAATTTTTAGGTGGTCTTCCATATTCACCCTTAGAAGCAAGGACAACCCTTCGAGTGTAATTCCGTGGAGATGATTTCCTTCTGACTCAAACACCCATAGCTTCCCTGTCTGTCCATTTCGTGAGCTCCTCATTACCTTCCATGACTCACTTTTCCATGTGACACGGAGCCTCCCTGGCTTCCACTGCTGATACTGACCATTCCTTTCTTTGTTCTCTATGCTGCCGTGGACACAGAGCCACCATCGCTGTTAACTGTACTAGAGTCTTTACTTTTTTTTTCTTTTGTGAGCCTAAGCCTTCCTCAAGACAAGAATCTTTGTTTTGTTTAAAAAAAGAATAGCCTTAATGTTTTTTTTTCTGATTTTAAAGTGAACACCCTATTGTAGAACATCCATGTAAGCAAAAAGAAAAAAAATAAAAATGATTTGTAATTTCTCCAAGAAATGACCTGTGTTGACATTTCAGTGATTATACTTCCAAGTCTTTTACTAAATGTGTACGTAAATAGCTTTATTTTTGTGTGTGTAAAAATCTGTAGCCTCTGTAAACAAGCCAAATGTCATATACACCCCACACAAAACAATAAAAGCAAAAATCACCAGACTTCTCATGACTCGACTTTGTTCTGGATGG